AGTGGTAGGGAGGAGTGAGTTTGTTATGGAGAAGTGAAGGTGATGATAAGTAGACTATTCTTTTGAGATATTTGGCAGTGAAAGGGCTGAACATGATGGAACGATGGTACAAGGGAGAATAGGGTCATGGATCGAGGGAAGGGCCTTCAGGCTAGGGAAGAAGGCAGAATATGATAAACGAGTAATTTTGCTAGCAAATGTTATAAGAACTCAAAGAAGAACAAAATTATTTTGTAGGGGCAGTGAGATTGCAAACCATAACACTGCAATAGTAGAGCTAGAAATTACCCTGAGATAGTGGCCAATACCCTCATTGTAACCTTGGTCAACTTAAGACCCAGAGAGGTGGCATGATTTCCCCAAGGTCACATAGCAAGTTAGTGGCAGACCTGAGAGGAGTAGAATCCAGATTTCCCAACTCTCAGATTGTTCTTTTTTCCACCACAAATCTGACTTGGAGCACACCACTGAGGGTCTGCACCTATTTACCCCTCATCTGATAGCTGGTCCAGTGGGCCCTTTCTTGGTCCTCTTCCCATATCTACGATGGCAAAAGTGATGAGGATACTGTAGTATTCCAGATTTTAACTAGGTTGATGGCAGCAGACACATAAAGGAGAGATAGAGAGGAGGATATACCTTTCCATATTTCAAAAAATATTCTCTGGTGACTTGCCCAAGGTCTCACAGCTAGGAAGCTCTTCAGAAACCCAATTGCCAGCATGGGGCAGCCTGTGTTACTGCTGCAGGATGCTATCATTGTAATATTAGAGTAAAGGAGTGATATCTGTGTTCAGAGCCCTTATAGCATCAAGAAGGGTGAGAAGGGTGGCAGTACTCGAATCTGGGACTTAAAGACTCGGCCAAACGTTGAACCTGAACCAGAATAATCAATTTCCCGAAGAAAAGGGCACTTGCCAGGAAGCAAGATGGCGGGAACGGCTACGGTCAAAGTGTCGCGATAGGAGCTTTCGCCGAGGATCAGGTGACGAGAGTTTGAGCCAGGACCGGGAGGGCGGGGGTAGAAACCCGGGTTGAGGCAGGAGGCGGCTAGACCGGTGGCGGCGGCATCTGGAGTAGCACTGAGATCTTCCGGTGGCGGGAACTGCAGTCATGGATCATATTACGGTACCCAAGGTAAGGAGAAGAGTTAAGCGAGGCTGACAGCCAACTTATTCAGTATTTTTTCCTCCAATAACAGGTAGAAAACGTGAAATTGGTGGATCGTTATGTGAGTAAGAAACCAGCTAATGGGATTCTTTATCTTACTGCAACCCACCTGATCTATGTGGAGGCTTCAGGTGCAGCCCGGAAAGAAACATGGGTATGTTCATGAGAAGAAGTATCAAAGAGTCTTATGTTTACGCTGGTTCTTTTATGTTTTTCAGATTGCACTCCATCACATTGCCACTGTGGAGAAGTTACCCATCACTAGCCTGGGTTGTCCCCTGACCCTCCGCTGCAAGAATTTCCGGGTGGCCCACTTTGTTTTAGATTCTGACCTTGTGTGCCATGAGGTTTATATTTCACTGCTCAAGCTTTCTCAGCCAGGTAGTTATGATAGTATTTTTATCTAAAACCATTTTTGTTTTCCATGCCTATCTCTCTTCTCCAGCATTACCTGAAGATCTTTATGCTTTTTCTTATAATCCCAAATCCTCAAAAGAGATGAGGGAAAGTGGATGGAAACTGATTGACCCAATATCAGACTTTGGGCGTATGGGAATACCCAACAGAAACTGGACCATAACAGATGCCAACAGAAACTATGAGGTAATTTTGTCCTTGTTGTTTGCCTTTTGGTGTATTTATATATATTGTGCTTATTTTCTTTTAGATATGCAGCACCTACCCTCCTGAAATAGTGGTTCCTAAATCTGTTACCTTGGGAACGGTGGTTGGAAGTTCAAAGTTCAGAAGTAAAGAACGTGTCCCTGTGCTCTCCTACCTCTACAAAGAGAACAATGTAAGTTAAGCAGATTTCTCTAATGATAATTAAATCACTCAACTGACACACCTTTTCCTTACAGGCTGCCATTTGCCGCTGTAGCCAGCCTCTCTCTGGATTTTACACTCGCTGTGTAGATGATGAGCTCTTGTTGGAGGCCATTAGCCAAACAAACCCAGGGAGCCAGTTTATGTATGTTGTAGACACAAGACCAAAGGTATCTATTTCTCAGTGATTTCTTTGATATTTTATCTGCTCTATTATGTCCTCTGCTATTGCAGTTGAATGCCATGGCCAACCGAGCAGCTGGGAAGGGGTATGAAAATGAAGACAACTATGCCAACATTCGCTTCAGATTCATGGGCATTGAGAACATCCATGTAATGCGGAGCAGTCTGCAGAAACTCTTGGAAGGTACAGGGATTTCACCTTGGCTAGGCAAGCGGAATTTCAATCTCTGCTTCCTTTTCTACCTTAGTTTGTGAATTGAAAACTCCAACAATGAGTGAATTTCTTAGCGGCCTGGAGAGCTCAGGGTGGTTAAGACACATTAAAGCTATTATGGATGCTGGAATTTTCATTACAAAGGTAATAATCAGGACTTTTAAAATTTGCACTGATTGTGGTACTTTTTTGCCTCTTGTCTTCACAGGCAGTGAAGGTAGAAAAGGCCAGTGTCTTAGTCCATTGTTCTGATGGATGGGACCGCACAGCACAAGTCTGCTCAGTGGCTAGCATCCTCCTAGATCCATTTTATAGGACATTCAAAGGACTCATGGTAAGAGAGCACGCTACTATATTTTACTTTGTAATGCAAACACTTTCTTTTCTATAAAATGAAGATCTTGATAGAGAAGGAATGGATATCCATGGGCCACAAGTTTTCCCAAAGGTAAAAATATACTCATTTTGAAGGAAGGGGCTTGTCTTTCTTTACCTTTATTTTCATCTCTCAGGTGTGGCCACCTCGATGGGGACTCTAAAGAAGTGTCCCCTATCTTCACCCAGTTCCTAGACTGTATCTGGCAATTAATGGAACAGTTTCCCTGTGCCTTTGAGTTTAATGAAAACTTCCTGCTGGAGATTCATGACCATGTTTTCTCCTGCCAGTTTGGAAACTTCCTTGGTAACTGCCAGAAGGATCGGGAAGATCTAAGGTGAATTTACTTTGTGAGAAGACACTGAACAGTAATTTTTTGGCTTGTTTTTCTTTTCTAACAGAGTCTATGAGAAAACACATTCTGTGTGGCCTTTCTTGGTTCAGAGGAAACCAGACTTCAGGAACCCTCTCTATAAAGGCTTCACTATGTATGGGGTACTCAATCCTAGTACTGTGCCCTACAACATTCAGTAAGTTCTTAAGTTTTTCCCTCCTTTCTTATCCCACTTTTCCCCCCATTTTTGTCTATTTGAGGTTCTGGTGTGGGATGTATAACCGCTTTGACAAAGGGCTGCAGCCCAAGCAGAGTATGCTAGAGAGCCTCCTGGAAATTAAGAAACAGAGAGCAATGCTGGAGACAGATGTGCATGAACTAGAAAAGGTGAGGAGAAAAGTCCCAAAGAGAGATCTTCTTTCTTCTCAACCCTTTCTTGCTCCTGAGGCAGAAACTAAAAGTCCGTGATGAGCCACCAGAAGAGATCTGTACCTGCTCTCAATTAGGAAACATATTATCCCAGCATCTGGGAAGTCCTTTGACCAATCCTCTTGGCTTTATGGGTATCAATGGAGACCTGAATACCCTGATGGAGAATGGCACCCTATCCAGGGAAGGAGGCCTCCGAGCTCAGATGGATCAAGTAAAAAGCCAGGGTGCAGACCTCCACCATAACTGTTGTGAGATTGTGGGCAGCCTTAGGGCCATAAATATCTCTGGGGATGTGGGCATCTCTGAGGCCATGGGCATCTCTGGAGACATGTGCACCTTTGAGGCTACGGGCTTCTCCAAAGACTTAGGAATCTGTGGGGCCATGGACATCTCTGAGGCCACTGGCATCTCTGGAAACTTGGGTATTTCTGAGGCCAGGGGTTTCTCTGGGGACATGGGCATCTTGGGGGACACAGGCATCTCCAAGGCCAGCACCAAGGAGGCAGACTACTCCAAGCATCAGTGAGTTAGTTACTCATCTTCCATGCTAGGTATACCTACAGCAGCTACAATGATTCTTGTCCCAGAGAGGGCTATGCTGCTTTTCCAATTGGTTTAAGTGGGTGAAGCCAGGGCACCCCTCTCCCCACTTAAGTCTGGAAGGGAATTACTTTACTGATTAAGTGACCAATATGTTCATATTAAGCAGTACAGAGTGTAGGCAAGAGAAAGAATATGTTATTGTTCTAAAATGGGATTTAACTATAGAAATGTTGCCTCTCAGCTGAGACACATATTAAGCTGGTTCTACTGTCTGTTTTCCTTAATGATCGACCTGCCCTATTTTCTATCCTCACTGCAGTAATGTGAAAGTGAAGTGGAAATATTGTCACAATGGTCAATAATGACCCTTTTGAGGGTATGGAGAGATGGTATACAGCAGGTAACTGTGAATTGCAGAATAAATTGAAAGAAAATTTTACTTTCAGGTATGCTTAGTCATGGGATGTTAGC